CCGGGTTCACGCCATTCTCCTGCCTCAGCCTCCCGAGTAGCTGGGACTACAGGCGCCTGCCACCACACCCGGCTAATTTTTTTGTATTTTTAGTAGAGACGGGGTTTCACTGTGTTAGCCAGGATGGTCGTGATCTCCTGACCTCGTGATCCGCCCGCCTCGGCCTCCCAAGTGAATAAAGATTTCTTTTATCCTTATCTTATGAGTGAGAAAAACATAGCCCAGAGAGGTTGTTTCATTATCCCAAGGTCACACAGCCAGGAAGGAGCCTAGCAGAGATTTGAAGCCAGGCTTGTCTGGCTCTGAAGCACACACTACTCCCTTTCCCATCCAGCAGCCTCCTGGCTGTTTATGGAAGGATTGCTGCGCAGGATATTAAGGGATCTGCAGTCAATCCTGACTCCATCCCAGATTCATTGGCTGTGTGACCCTCAGCAAATCCCTTTGCTTCTCGGCCTCAGTTGCATTGCTAAAAAAATGAAGAAACTGACCCTGCCGTCCTGAGGGTTGGGGATGCGAGGCAGGGGGCCTTGTGTGACTCAGTTCATTCCCCAGATCCTGTCTGGCTCAGGGGCGGGCAAGCATCGTGGGTGAGGGGTCTTTTGGTTGGCCTGACCAGCTTTGGTTGATAGCTCCTGTTTCTTGAATGCCTACAGATGAGAAAGCGGAGGTAAAGTAACTTGGCCAAGGCTACACAGCAGAAGAGGCAGAAGTGGGATTCGAACCTGAGACTCTATGATATTACGTCCATGCCGCAAGACAGAGCTGGCACCTACGGGAATAACAAGGAGGTGGTGGCAGGGTAGTGAGCTCCCCGTCTCTGGGGGTGTGTGCAATCCGGCGCTGCGCTGTCAGCAGGGCAAGGGCTGGGGCCGGGGCCAAGACCACCAAGCCAGGCCCAGGCCCGCCCGCCTCCCGCGGCCGCCACGGCCAAGGCGTGAGCACGGGGCGGGGCGGGAGCTGCTATTTCTGTCTGGTGAGCGCAGCCCGCGCAGCTGGCGAGGGAGGGGGCGCCCGCGCCGCCATATTCCCTCCCGCCGGCCGGCTCCGCGGCGCGCAGCCACCATGAGCACCGCCGCCTTCCACATCTCCAGCCTCCTGGAGAAGATGACGTCCAGCGACAAGGACTTCAGGTGCAGCCCGCCGCCGGCCCCCTTCTCTCCTTGCTCAGCAATCTCCTCCACCCTCCCTGTGCAGGTTCATGGCCACCAGCGACCTGATGTCGGAGTTGCAGAAGGACTCCATCCAGCTGGACGAGGACAGCGAGCGCAAGGTGGTGAAGATGCTGCTCCGGCTCCTGGAGGACAAGAACGGTGAGGTGCAGAACCTGGCTGTCAAGTGGTGAGTGTCAGCCTCGGTGGAGCAGGAGAGGGCCCTTGGATTCACCTTCCCACTCCCTGCTCAGCCTGGGTCCTCTGGTGGTCAAAGTGAAGGAGTACCAGGTGGAGACCATTGTGGACACCCTGTGCACCAACATGCGGTCAGACAAGGAGCAGCTGCGAGACATTGCCGGCATTGGCCTCAAGACCGTCCTCTCGGAGCTCCCTCCTGCAGCCACAGGTACCCAGGTCCCCAGGACTAGGTACTGTTAGGCCTCACTGTGCCCACCTTGTGCCCTGTGCAGGCTCCGGGCTGGCCACCAACGTGTGCCGGAAGATCACAGGCCAGCTCACCAGTGCCATTGCCCAGCAGGAGGATGTGGCTGTGCAGCTGGAAGCCCTGGACATCCTCTCTGACATGCTGAGCAGGTGTGGGAGGCCATCCTGGGTATTGAGGAAGACGATCGGCCTGATGCCCCCTCGTGCTCCCCAGGCTGGGTGTCCCGCTGGGCGCCTTCCACGCCAGCCTCCTGCACTGTCTGCTGCCACAGCTGAGCAGCCCGCGCCTGGCGGTGCGCAAGCGGGCGGTCGGAGCGCTTGGCCACCTGGCGGCCGCCTGCAGCACCGACCTCTTCGTCGAGCTCGCTGACCACCTACTGGACCGGCTGCCCGGCCCGCGGGTGCCCACCAGCCCGACTGCCATCCGCACCCTGATCCAATGTTTGGGCAGCGTCGGCCGCCAGGCCGGCCACCGCCTCGGTAAGGGGGCAGGGGGCGGGGCCTGGGCTGGCGCTTGGGTTCAGTGATCCACCTGGCCCTGCAGGGGCTCACCTGGACCGCCTGGTGCCCCTGGTGGAGGATTTCTGCAACCTGGATGATGATGAGCTCCGGGAGTCCTGCCTCCAGGCTTTTGAGGCCTTCTTGAGGAAGTATGTATGGTGGGGTTGCCTGGGGATCCCTTTCCAGCAAAGCATTCCTCATCCTGCCCCACAGGTGCCCCAAGGAAATGGGTCCTCACGTGCCCAACGTGACCAGCCTCTGCCTCCAATACATAAAACACGACCCCAACTACAACTACGACAGTGATGAGGATGAGGAGCAGATGGAGACAGAGGATAGTGAATTCAGTGAGCAAGGTTGGTGGACAGCCCATCATTGGGGTTGGAGGAGGGTTCCACGTGTGTCTTGTTCCTGCCCCAGAGAGTGAAGACGAGTACAGCGATGACGATGACATGAGCTGGAAGGTGCGCCGGGCAGCTGCCAAGTGCATCGCAGCCTTGATCAGCTCGCGGCCTGACCTGCTGCCCGATTTCCACTGCACCCTGGCACCTGTGCTCATCCGCCGCTTCAAAGAACGCGAGGAGAACGTCAAGGCTGACGTCTTCACTGCTTACATCGTGCTGCTGCGGCAAACACAGCCCCCGAAGGGATGGCTGGAGGCCATGGAGGAACCCACCCAGACCGGCAGCAACCTCCATATGCTACGTGGACAGGTGGGCGTGCCTTCACCTCCACCCCTACCCCCCCCTGACCTTGACTTCCCCCTCCTGCCCACAGGTGCCCCTTGTGGTCAAGGCCCTGCAGCGGCAGCTTAAAGATCGGAGCGTCAGAGCCCGCCAGGGATGCTTCAGCCTCCTCACCGAGCTGGCGGGTGTCCTCCCAGGCAGCCTGGCCGAGCATATGCCTGTGCTGGTATCAGGTAGGCTGGACTGCAACCAGGTATCTGCTGTTGTGGCCTCATAACCTTTGCATTCACCCTGCAGGCATCATCTTCTCGCTGGCCGACCGCTCCAGCTCCTCCACCATCCGGATGGATGCCCTGGCCTTCTTGCAGGGGCTGCTGGGCACCGAACCAGCTGAGGCCTTCCACCCACACTTGCCTATCCTCCTGCCACCTGTGATGGCCTGTGTGGCTGACTCTTTCTACAAGATTGCAGCCGAGGCCCTGGTGGTGCTGCAGGAGCTGGTGCGGGCCCTGTGGCCGCTGCACAGGCCTCGGATGCTGGATCCTGAGCCATATGTTGGAGAGATGTCTGCTGTCACCCTGGCGCGACTTCGTGCCACTGACCTGGACCAGGAGGTGAAGGAGCGGGCCATTTCCTGCATGGGCCACCTTGTAGGCCACCTGGGTGACCGGCTTGGGGATGACCTGGAGCCCACGTTACTGCTCCTCCTGGACCGCCTGCGGAATGAGATCACCCGGCTGCCCGCCATCAAGGCGCTTACGCTGGTGGCCGTATCCCCACTACAGCTTGACCTACAGCCCATCCTGGCCGAGGCACTGCACATTCTGGCCTCATTCCTGCGGAAGAACCAGCGGGCTTTGCGACTGGCCACACTGGCAGCCCTGGACGCCCTGGCCCAGAGCCAGGGCCTCAGCCTCCCACCGTCTGCCGTGCAGGCCGTGCTGGCTGAGCTGCCTGCCCTGGTCAACGAGAGCGACATGCATGTGGCCCAGCTGGCTGTGGACTTCCTTGCCACAGTGACCCAGGCCCAGCCAGCCTCTTTGGTGGAGGTCAGTGGCCCTGTGCTCTCAGAGCTGCTGCGGCTGCTGCGTTCGCCCCTGTTGCCAGCCGGGGTTCTGGCAGCTGCTGAAGGCTTCCTGCAGGCCCTGGTAGGGACCCGTCCCCCGTGTGTGGACTATGCCAAACTCATCAGCCTGCTCACTGCGCCTGTTTATGAGCAGGCTGTGGATGGTGGGCCTGGCCTGCACAAGCAGGTGTTCCACTCATTGGCCCGGTGTGTGGCAGCCCTCTCAGCTGCCTGTCCCCAAGAGGCGGCAAGCACAGCCAGTCGCCTGGTCTGCGATGCCAGGTCGCCCCACTCCAGCACGGGGGTCAAGGTCCTGGCATTCTTGTCGCTGGCTGAGGTGGGTCAGGTGGCTGGGCCAGGCCACCAGCGGGAGCTGAAGGCGGTGCTCCTGGAAGCTTTGGGGTCACCCAGTGAGGATGTGAGGGCTGCAGCCTCGTATGCACTGGGCCGTGTGGGTGCTGGCAGCCTGCCCGACTTCCTGCCCTTCCTGCTGGAGCAGATCGAGGCTGAGCCCCGACGACAGTACCTGCTGCTGCACTCACTCAGGGAGGCCCTGGGGGCCGCCCAGCCTGACAGCCTGAAGCCCTACGCCGAGGACATCTGGGCCTTGCTGTTCCAGCGCTGCGAGGGTGCTGAGGAGGGCACCCGGGGGGTGGTGGCCGAGTGCATTGGGAAGCTGGTCCTTGTGAACCCTTCGTTCCTTCTGCCCCGCTTGCGGAAGCAGCTTGCTGCAGGTAGGCACACAGGTGTGGGCAAGGCAGCCCACCCCTCACTAACTCACCTCTTCTTGTCCTGCAGGTCGGCCACACACCCGGAGCACCGTCATCACAGCGGTCAAGTTCCTTATCTCGGACCAGCCCCATCCCATTGACCCCCTCCTGAAGAGCTTCATCGGTGAGCACCTACCTCTTGCCCCTCCACCTTGTCATCCCCCACGCCCCTCATGTTCTTCTGCCAGGAGAGTTCATGGAGAGCCTGCAGGACCCAGACCTGAACGTGCGCCGTGCGACTCTGGCTTTCTTCAACTCAGCTGTGCACAACAAGCCCTCGCTAGTCCGGGACCTGCTGGATGACATCCTGCCCCTCCTCTACCAGGAGACAAAGATCCGGCGGGACCTCATCCGAGAGGTGTGGAGCAGAGCTGGGGACCCAGGGGAAGCGGCCATATCACCAACCTTCATCCCTCCTGCAGGTGGAGATGGGGCCCTTTAAACATACAGTGGACGATGGGCTGGACGTGCGGAAGGCGGCCTTTGAATGCATGTATTCACTGCTTGAGAGCTGCCTGGGCCAGCTGGATATCTGTGAGTTCCTGAACCATGTGGAGGACGGGCTGAAGGACCACTACGACATCCGGGTAAGACCAAGCCCCCTGCCAGATCTATGTGCAAAATTCCCAGACGAAATTTTTGACCCTGCAGGGCACTTTCAGCTGTGGAATACTAGCAGCATTGAGGAGCGAGCTGCATCTCTTCGTGTTGTGACCTGAAAGAGCTCCAAGCCCCAATGTTGAGTGGCAAGAGCTAGTTCCAGAAGTTAGGACCATTTTCTTAACAGACAGAGTGAGTCTGGGGCTGGTGGAGACGTCGGTTTCTTCAATTTATATCTTTCTATATCATTTTTTTAAATGTTAAAGTTTATTCACATATATGATAGAAATCATTTAATTGTGGCGAAATATTAATAATACAAGTTACTATCTTCAGTAACTTACTATCTGCAGGTGAAGTGTTTTTTTTTTTTTTTTTTTGAGACAGGGTCTTGCACTGTCACTCAGGCTGGAGTGCAGTGGCTTGATCTCAGCTGACTGCAACCTCTGCCTCCCAGGTTCAAGCGATTCTCCTGCCTCAGCCTCCCAAGTAGCTGGGACTACAGGTGCCCACCACCACACTCAGCTAAATTTTTTTTGTATTTTTAGTAGAGACGGGGTTTCACCATATTGGCCAGGCTGGTCTCGAACTCCTGACCTCAAGTAATCTGCCTGCCCTGGCCTCCCAAAGTGCTGGGATTACAGGTGTGAGCCACTGCGCCAGGCTCCATCTTCACTATTTTAAAGTGCACAGCACAGTGGCAGTAAGCACATTCACATTGCGGTGCAGCCGTCACCACTGTCCATCTCAGAACTCTTTTCTCCTTCCCAAACTGAAAACTGCACCCATTCAACACTCTATGAATTTGACTACTCTAGGTTTCTGCCCTTGTAAGTGGAATCATACAGTATTTGTCCTTTTGTGACCAACTTGTTTCACTTAGTCTGATGTCCTCAAGGTTCATCCATGTTGCAGCATGTCAGAATTTCCCAGTGTTGTATGTACAGACCACCAGTTTGTTTACCCATTCATCCATCGCTGGACAAATATTTGGGTGTTCCCAGCTTCTGGCTATTATGAGTAATGCGACTGTGAACCTAGGTGTTCCGATATCCTTTGGAATCCTGCCTTCAGTTCTCTTCACTTTACCCAGAAGTGAAATTGCTGGATCATACGGCAATTCTGTGTTTAATGTCTTAAGGAACTGCTATACTACAACTTTATTTTTAAGTTTTTATTTATTTGTTTGAGATGGAGTCTCACTTTATGGCCCAGGCTGGAGTGCATTGGTGCAATCTTGGCTCACTGCAACCTCCGCCTCCCGGGTTCAAGTGATTCTCCTGCCTCGGCCTCTTGAGTAGCTGGGATTACAGATGTGCACCACCACGCTCGGCTAATTTTTATATGTTTTAGTAGAGACAGGGTTTCGCCATGTTGGCTAGGCTGGTCTTGAACTCCTGACCTCAGGTGACCCACCCACCTCGGCCTCCCAAAGTGTTGGGATTACAGGCATGAGCCACCACGCCCGGCCCCATATTACAACTTTAAAAAATATGTACTGTAAGCGTGAGTCACTTTTTATAAGGAAAAATTAATACAAAGTAATCAAAAGTAACCCATACTTGTTTTAAAAGATTTACACAAGATGAAAGCAAATAAAGAAGCAAGTAATAATCACCCAAAAGCTTCTCCACACCCAGAGAGGCCTGCTGTCTC